CCCATCTCCTCCACTCCTGCTCCGTGTCTGTGGCCCGTGTCCTGCTCCTCCAGACCCAGCAGCAGCCTGGCTGACTTCCCACAGCGGCACGTCGTGCCTAATTCATTGTCATTTTTAGTTTAAAAACCTTTTAAAAAATATTTTGTTAAGCTAATGCATGTTTGAGGTAAAACAAAACTACAAGAACCTAGAACAGTGAAGCTCAGATGGGCTCTGAGGCGAGTCCCCACGTGAGACCCCTCAGCACACACCCCACGCAGAGGCGGGCTTTGGAAGCATTTCTGGCAGCTGGCGTCTGAGGTCGGCACTGCTCCACCCCTTGGTGCAGAAAGGCTGGGGCTGAGTTGGGACGGGTTCCACTTTTCCCTCCGGAACTGCCTGGGCCTGGTTCTCAGCCCTCCCAAGCGCCCGTGGACTCACTCCCGTGTGACGGCCATGGGTTCCTGCATCTACTACTTCTTCTCGGCTGTTGACGGCTGTCACCCTCGTCTTCCTGGGAAGCCCAGTCACCAAGCACCTCCGCAGGGGGTGTGGCCACGTCTCTGAGGTCACACCCACTGCAGGTGGCCTTGCTCCCCTCAGCCTGAGTGGGACAGTGGACGTGGGTATCCAAGTCCCAGCCTGAAGCATTTTTCCTCAGAACGTTTGAAGGCAGTGTCTGTCTTCAGTAGATCCGGCGATGGCCTGACCCCTGTTCCTTTCTGCCCTCTCCCCCACGGCCCCCACCGTGCTCTCATGCGTGCCATCTCATGCTGCTTGCTGTGCTGAGAGGGGCTGAGCCTAGCACAGGTGGTGCCTGCCCAGCAGGGGCGCAGGGGCCGCGGGCCGGACCGTTCTCACGCGTCGTGACTCCCACCCGTCCGCATCTCTGCTCACGCACATTCTCTTCCGCCAGGTCTGAAATCGCCTGCTGGCCTCCCTCTGACCTGCCTCAGTTTCTCCTCTTCACTCCTCGCTGCCTGATGTGTCATTGCTTATTTGTTTATCACTTGTCCCAACTGAAGGCCTCATGAGGGCAGGACGTTTTATGTCCCGCTCAGCCCTCCAAGGCCAACCTCCAAGCTTATCAAAACCTCATGCAAAGCACGTGCTGATGGGCTGGGAAGTCCTGCGTGAGCCCTGAAGGTGGCTCTGAGGGGCTTCCCTCATCCCTTTGCTCCCAGGCGGGCCCCACGGGGTGCAGGTTCTCAGATGACTCTCTGAGGTGTGTGAATAAGGGTCTCTGTTCAGGCGCGTCCCCACAGGAGATGAGACCACAGAACGCAGCCCTGAGTTTGAAGCATCCCAGAAGGTTCTTTCTCTCTGACCCGCACACCCACCACTGTTCTGGGTGCTCACAAAACCCACCATTGCTTCTGGTAATTTCTCAGCTGCTCCTCCTGTCCAGCGACCCCTGCTGCAGAGGCCCAGGGGAAACACAGACCAGGCCTGTGAGAAGCTCCTGTTTCAGACAAAGAAATGGTGTCAGCGATAAAACTGGAAACTGTTCCCAGCTCGACACCTGACCTGGCCCTTCCACCCCCAGGATCCTGCCCCCAGGCGGCCCTTCCACCCCCAGGATCCTGCCCCCACGCGGCCCAGCCCCCACCAGGATCCTGCCCCTGCATCCTCCGCTGGGTTGGCATCTGCATTTTTGGTGCCTTCCAGGGAAAGGGGTGAGTGGGTGGGGCCTGAGGCCCTTAAGGTCGGTGACACCTTTCTCCTCTCCTTCCTCCATAGCAACATGGCTGACAAGGCCAAGCCTGCCAAAGCTGCCAACAGGACGCCCCCCAAGTCCCCGGGGGACCCCTCGAAGGACCGGGCAGCCAAGAGGCTGTCGCTGGAATCGGAGGGTGCTGGTGAGGGGGCAGCCGCATCCCCTGAGCTCAGTGCCCTGGAGGAGGCCTTCCGGCGCTTTGCCGTGCACGGGGACGCCAGGGCCACCGGGAGGGAGATGCACGGCAAGAACTGGTCGAAGCTGTGCAAGGACTGCCAGGTGATCGACGGCAGGAACGTGACCGTCACTGACGTGGACATCGTCTTCAGCAAGATCAAGTGAGTGCGCTGGGCTCACGGGCCGAGGGACCCGCCCAGCCCTAAGTCGCCTGTGCCCCTGTAGAGGGAAGTCTTGCCGGACCATCACCTTTGAGCAGTTCCAGGAGGCGCTGGAGGAGCTCGCCAAGAAGCGATTCAAAGACAAGAGCAGCGAGGAGGCCGTTCGCGAGGTGCACAGGCTCATCGAGGGCAAGGCGCCCATCATCTCAGGGGTGACGGTGAGCAGGGCGGGGATGGAAGGCGGGGCCTGCACCTGCCCCCTTCCTCCTGCTCCTCTTGCAGAAAGCCATCTCGTCGCCCACAGTGTCGAGGCTCACGGACACCACCAAGTTCACGGGCTCCCACAAGGAGCGCTTCGACCCCTCTGGCAAGGGCAAGGGCAAGGCTGGCCGCGTGGATCTGGTGGACGAGTCAGGCTATGTGTCCGGCTACAAGCACGCAGGCACCTACGACCAGAAGGTGCAAGGGGGCAAGTAGCCCCCGCTCCATGCCTCGCGGCACTGCCGGTGTCCCCAGAGCAGGGACTCTGTCACCTCGCACTTCATTACATTCCTGTACTAACTGGGGCAGAACTCAGACGGGTGCCCCAGAGGGGGCTGGGGGGCGGCCAGGCCCAGGCCTCCCTCCTGCCCCTCCTCCTACCGGATGCCCCCAGCACTCCCCTCTCAAACCAGGTTTGGGCCCCAGTTCGCTGACCCTCCTAATACACCTGCCTCGTCCTCAGCCATTTCCAAAGTGTCTCGCGGATCACACCACACTGGGCACGTGGTTTGCAGGTCAAAGGGGCGTTTTAAAGCAGCTGGCTGTCATGGCAACAGGAGGCTGTGCTGACCTCCTGAGCGGCAGACACCTTCCAGGAGCCCTGAGGGTGGCAGGAGCTAACCCCAACCAGCAGGCAACTAACACGGAATTGGCCCCACACCGGACGTGGGAGGTGTCTGTGGGGCCCGAGGCCTGTCCTGTGTGCAGCGGACACCACGGGGCCTTCCTGCTTTCCTGGGCAGAGGGCAGAGTGAGGCCACCTGGCGGGGGTGCTGGGCGCCTGGCACATGTGTGGGGAAGCCGGTCACATGGACACACCTGTGCACACATGCCTACAGGCCAGCTCTGTGCCAAGGGCAACCTAGGTAAAACGAAAGCCGTCAGGGGCAGTGGGCGGCTTCCCGGCTGACCACAGTGGCTTGGACTGTGAGGGTAGAGTAGGCTCGCTTTGCTTTCCTGAGAAGATGCGGTGGCTGCCTATGTTCTCAGAGCGGGTCTGGGAAGATTCAGAATGTCCGGTCCCTGTGGTGTTGCCAGGCAAGAGACACGAAGTGCCGAGACACTCCTCGCCTCACCGCGTGACAGAGCCTCTGCCCGGCCCTCCCGTTCGCCCGTCCTCACTAGCTGCACCCTGTTTGCTCGCAGACCTCCCATTGCCACAGCCCAAGCACCTTCTTCAACTCTCCCAAAATGGCTCAGCCTAACCTCTCCTGGCCAATCCCCCCCGCCGGAGAGCAGGACACTAGGGAGGACCCCCAGTCCTGCAGTGTCTGTGGGGGTTTCTCTGCCAGCAGGGGGCTGAGCAGAGCCCATCCAGGACACTCCACACTGCCAGGACACACCCAGGCGGCCCGCCCTTGCCTGTCTGCACCTGGGGAGAAGCCGGCGCTCCTGCTCCCTCCTGGGGAGGCTGACGGGTGTGGCCACCCGCTGTCACAATGGCACACTGCCACTGTCCCTTGGCACGCACACAGCCACAGCCACACGTGTGACCTGCTGGGCCGTGGTTCTGGAGTCTACCTGCGGATGAGCCTGCGGCAGTCCTGGGGAAACTTTTCCAGAGCCTGTTAGCCCGTGGCTACGGTCAGGCTCTGGCCAGGGCAGAGGGCTGCCCAGGGCCAGGCTCACAGTACAGGAGGGTGGCGAGGCCCCTCCCTCACTGGCACGCATGAGCACCACCCGCCTCCCCGACTCCCAAGAGTGCACCTGCTGCGGCCACAGCTCCGTGGAAGGACTCCCCCTACCTGAGCAGAGCAGAAGCCCCAGGGCGGAGCTCCCAGCCAGCATGGTCCGCTGAGGGCTGGGGGGCGGTCTCCGAGGCCCCTCAACAGAGAAGCCTCCACCTGAGGATGGGGAGGACCTGGCAGGCAGCTTCCACGGCAGGGCTGGGAAGTTCAGTGCCTGGAAATAAAGAGCAAGGAAAAATGGACCTCAGGCTTCGTGGCTCCTTTAGGATGTCACCTCACCGGCCTGGGGAAGGCGGGGGGTGCCCAAGCCCAGCCCTGTGCCCCCGCTGAACCTGGCTGGACCGCGTGTGAAAGGCAGAACTAACGTGCGGAAACATTTGAAAACAACTCTGAATGTGCGGTTCGGAATCACCCGATCACAGACGAGCGGTCACCGGAATCGCCCGGTCACAGACGAGCAGTCATCGGACTCACCCGATCACAGACGAGCGGTCACCGGAATCGCCCGATCACAGACGAGCGGCCACCGGAATCGCCCAATCACAGACAAGCAGTCATCGGAATCACCCGATCACAGACGAGCAGTCATCGGACTCACCCGATCACAGACGAGCGGTCACCAGACTCGCCCGATCACAGACGAGCAGTCATCGGAATCACCCGATCACAGACGAGCAGTCATCGGACTCACCCGATCACAGACGAGCGGTCACCAGAATCGCCCGATCACAGACGAGCAGTCATCGGAATCACCCGATCACAGACGAGTGGCCACCGGAATCACCCGATAACAGCCCATCACAACTCCAAAGCCCTTGTGTTGAAAAGGCCGAGGACGAGTGGTCACCAAACAGGGTGGCTCCCCAGGTCCCGAAGCCTGAGACCCGGAAGGCCCTGGCACCCTTACACCCTCGGACTCCTGCCCTCCTCGGCCTCCCTGGCCCCAGCGCGGCTCCACCCTGGGCTGCGTCTCCTGGTCACAGGCTGCGTTTCTCCTTTCTGTCCGTGGGCAGCCCAGTCCCCACAGTCACGGCCAAGCCACGCAGAACGAACATGACTCCAGAGGACCTCGCCCTGGAGCTGAGCCTGGCGCCGGGTCAGGACGGAGGGAAGGGCGGGTTGGGGTCCGCGGGTCCTCACACCGCACGGCAGGCACAGAGGCTCGCCAGGCCCTGATCCGGTCTGTGGGGACGAGGGACACTGAGGAGAGGTGCTGGGCACCAGGACGCTGCCTCCTGGTCCCTGGTTGGCCTCAGACAAGCACGGCCTCGAGAAAAGAGCCAAGCGCATCGGGAGCACACCAGAAACCGGCCCTGAGCACGAGAAGAGCCTCCGCCCGGCCCGGGCACCACCCGACCTCGCAGGGAGCAGGCCCTGTCACCGACGGGTCACCTCGCCCACACGGCCAGCACCGACTCACCACAGCCCTTCCCAGACCTGGCTGGAGTGGCCGGAGCGGCGGGGCTCATGGCTCCCATCTTGGCCCCTGGAGGTGAGCTCATTCACAGAAGTGGTCCCTTCACTCTGAGAGAGAAAATCGTGGCGTGCATCCCAAACCCTAGGCCACGCCTGTGGGTTTCGTGAATGAGATCGAGGCTGCTGTGGCACCCTGCCCGTCCTGGCCTGGAGCACCCTGGGATCCTGGAGGGAGAGGCCCCACGCCCCCACTCTCCCTCCACACTTCCAGGGTTGGTGCCCACGAGTTAGAGGCACGCCCTCCCCCAGCGGCCCTCAGGCTTTTCTCAGACATGCGGGAGCCAGGAGAGCACCCTTCTCCACTCAGCTCCAAAGCGAATCTTTGAAAACACCCACTCGGCTCCCATCTCTGTCACCTAGCCAGGAGGGGTAGCAAAAATAAAGTCACGAGGACATAGTGGTCACCACTGTCAGTTACAACTTGTCTGTGGAATCCGTAATTGCATCTGTGTGCCGCCTCCGAACACAGAACATTGTTTGGACGGCAGCCCCACTGCACATAACAGACCCGTGCATCTTCCTCAGTCAGTTTCTGAATATTGTGAATTCAGGCAGGTGTGTGTTCTCTTCTGCATGTTTTTATGCACTGCCAATTAGCTTCTACTAACCACGGTTCAACAGAAAATAAATGTGTATTTGTGAATAACAAACTGCACAACCTGCAAACCAGGAGAGAGGGACAGGTTCTGTCAGGGGTGACACCAGGACACAGGGACAGGTTCTGTCGGGGGTGACACCAGGACACAGGGACAGGTTCTGTCATGGGTGACACGAGGACACAGGGACAGGTTCTATCATGGGTGACACCAGGAGAGAGGGACAGGTTCTGTTGGGGGTGACAAGAGGAGACAGGGACAGGTTCTGTCGGGGGTGACACCAGGAGAGAGGGACAGGTTCTGTCAGGGGTGACACCAGGAGAGAGGGACAGGTTCTGTTGGGGGTGACACCAGGACACAGGAATAGGTTCTGTCGGGAGGACAGTGCTGATCGTGTCTCAGCATCAGGAAAGGAGAAAGGCAGAGGGAGAGCGCTGAGAAGACTGTTCACGCCAGAGTGCTTATTTATTTTTAATTTACTGCTATAGGATAAGCAACCAGGTAGTGTTCCTAACAATTAGCGTTACCAAAATTAAAGTTCAAATTATATGTTTAAAATATTGTAGAAGATATATATTTATACTGGACTACTTTTACACCTTCTAATATCCTGTCCAAGTTTGGGCGCAGATGGTGGAGTTGGGCTGGCATCATGTCCTGTGGCCGCCCCACTTGCCTGTTGGTGCCACTCCATCCCGGGCCCCAGGGATGCCAGCTCAGGGCTGACCACAGCAGCCCTGCGTGGGCATCACCTCCTACCCCAGCCCCCATCCTGGGCTGCTGCGGCCGCCTGCTTTTGTGAATGGTGTTTTGTTGGCACAGGGCCTGTCCTGTGTTTTCACACAGGCCTGTGGCTCCTGCTGTACAAGTGGAGTGGGGAGGAGTTGAGATGGAGATGCCTTGGCCCTGGACACTTACCTGTCCCTCTACTGGCCCAGCTCATCTCCTCCTGTGGGCAATCACGCGTGCACTGGCCACCCTCCCACCCCACAGCACACACCACGAGGGGATGGCACAGGGGGAAGATGAGGCTGGACCGTGATGTTATCAATAGGCTAGAACGTCCTTCAAACACTGAACCTGCATCTTTCCTCCTCTTACTACTGAACACTTTGTGAGCTCTGGTGGTCCAGGGTGCAGCGTTTGTCCCTGGGCATGTGATGGGGAGTCCTGGGCACATCGAGATGCTTTACTTCTTTCTTTCGACCTCTTAAAAAACTAAACCAAGCCAAACCACAAAGGAAATCTGCACAACTTAAGAGAAACTTGAAAGGGATCGTGTAACTACTAGTTTGTACTAAGTTTTTTTCAAGAAAGGGAAACAAATTTATATATATATATATATATATATATGTGCAATATATTTTTACACTGTGTGATTAACATTAGGGAGTACTGAGTGCATCACTTTATCAGTGTGACGGGTGATGTCCACGTCATGGCTGTTCTGACTCTGAAAGCCACTTCTGCTGATGTCTAAACCGCACTCACCGCGGACGTCCGCGGGGTGGGGTGGCCCTGCTGTTCCTCCTGCAGGTGAGAGGTGTGGTGTTGCCTGTTGGACTTGCTGTTGAGCCTGGCTTGCAAACCTGTAGTGAAACAGCTCGTGTCTGTGTGCACACTGCTCCTGTGTCTGCTGTCGTTAACATTGTGTGTCAAGTTGGTAAAGTGACAAATAAAGGTGTTAAAACATGGATTTCTCTGTTCCTCAGAGCACACGTGTCTGTA